CAACTTGCTACTTGAACTATTTTTTTTCTTTGTTTTTTATTTTAGGAGATGGGGTCTCACCCTGTCACCCAGGCTTGAGTACAGTAGTGCTATCACAGCTCACTGCAGCCTTGAACTCCTGGGCTAAGGATCCTCCTACTTGAGCCTCCTGAGTAGCTGGGACTGTAGGTATACATGACGATACTTGGCTAATTTTTAAATTGTTTTGTAGACATGGGGTCTCACTTTGTTAGCCAGGCTGGTGTCAAACTCATGGCCTCAAGTGACCCTTCCACCCCTGCCTCCCATCCTAGAGGTATGTGCCACCACAAGGAGCACTTGTTCAATTTTCTAAAAAAAAAATTTCTAAAGTAAGGCTGTGGGATGATGGCAGGAAGATAAAAGAAAAACAGAAGCATAAGTTAAAATGACTTATTCACACATATTCTTTTGACAGCAAGAAGAACTTTTAGTATATACATTCCTTACAAACAAACAAAAGGCAGATAAACAATGTTGTATAGGAACTTCAACACACACTGTACAATATTCCCACTTTGCTGACATAAGTTATGGAAATTTCGTGGTTTACTTGAGTGTCGCTACCAGTATTTTGCTTCTCTGATCATTTTTATCAACTTCCTCATCTGTTAACTTCTCTCCAAGGTATGTCATATCATGACATACTGCCGCTGCACGAACATGGCCAGTGTCTTCCTATTAAACATGTAGAATGCTTTCCTAATTTCTCTTTTTACTCTCTGTCTTTGTGTTTTGCATTTTCCTTACTTTTATTGTCAGAAACTCCAGAAAGTCAATCGTACTAATTTATCACCATTTGCTTTATTAATTTATACTTTGCTTATATGGAATTTTGCCCAACAGACCTCATTACAATTTCTAACCTGTTTTATTTTGTTTTTTTTTTTTTCTGAGACAGGGTCTCCCTCTCTTTTCCAAGGCTGGAGTGTAGTAGTGCTATCACAGCTGACTGCAGCCTCAACCTTCCAGGCTGAAGCGATCCTCCCATCTCAACCTCCCACGTGGCTGAGACTATAGGTGCTTGCCACTATGCCCAACTAATATTTGGAATTTTCCTATACATGGATTCCAGAGGGGTGACAGCAAAACGTGAGTAAGCATGGATTTTGGTATATGCAGAGATTGATCTGTCACTTTCTCCCATCACGCTCAGGTGGGACCATCCAGTTGCAGGAAAACAAGCTTAACACGCCCACTGATTCTACATTATGGTGAGTTGTATAATTATTTTATTATATATTACAATCTTTTGGCCCAGCTCCTACCTCCCGGCAGCCTCTCCAGGCCCAGAACTTTCTCCAGTCAGCCTCCGCAGACCAAGCTCATGACTCACAATGGCCTATTTAGGCCCATACCCTACCTCACGGCAGTCTCCGCAGATGAGGCTACTGCCTCACAACAGCCTCCACAGGCACAGCTCCACCGTTACAATGGCCTCTTTAGACCCAGCTCCTGCCTCCCAGCCTTCTCTCCAGGCCCTGAACTTCCTCAAGTCGACCTCACCAGGCCCAGCTCATGCTTCTTGGCAGCCTCTCCAGGCCCAGCTCCTGCATCTTGGCAGCCTCTCCAGGCCCAGCCTCTGCCTCCCGTCAGCCTCTACAGTCCCAACATCTGCCTCACAGCAGATTCTTCAGGCCCAGCATCTGCCTCACTGTGGACCACCCAAGCCAAGCTCCCAACCTTTCAGCAGCTTCTACACACCCAGCTCCTGCCACCCAGTGGCCTCTTTAGGCCAAGCTCATGCCTCACAAGGGCCTTTCCAGGCCCAACTTTTGTCTCATGGCAACCTTCCCTGGCCAGATTCCTGCCTGTCTCCCAGCAGCCTAGACAGGCCCAGGTCTTGCCTCACACTGGCCTGTCTACATCCAGCTCTTGCCTCACGGTGGCCTCTCCAGGCCCAGCTCCTGTCCCAGGACGTCATCTCCAGGCCCAAAACTTCCTCAAGTCAGCCTCTCTAGTCCCAACTGCTGCCTCCTGGTGGCCTATGAAGGCCCAAAATCTCCTCAAGTTGACCTCTCCAGGCCCAGCTCCTGCCTCCTGTCAGCATCTACAGGCCCAACCTCTGCCTCATGGGGGCTTCTCCAGGCCCAGCTCTTCCTCTGGGCTGAGTCTACAGGCACAACTGCTGCTTCACAACAGCCTTTTTTGGCCCAGTTCCTGTCCAGCTCACAGCGGCCAATGTAGGCCCAAAACTTCCTCAAGTCAAACTCCCCAGGCCCGCCTTCTGCTTCCCGGTGGCATGAACAGGCCCAGCTTTGACTTGAGAACAGCCTCTGCAGGCCGTGCTCTTGCCTCCCAGGGGCTTCTCCAGGCCCAGCTCTTGCCTCATGGCGGCTGCCCCAGGCCAAGTTTCTGCCTGCCTGCCAGCAGCCTCAACAGGCACAGCTCCTCCCTCACAGTGGCCCATTTAGGCCCAACTCATGACTGTCGGGCCATTTCCAGGCCTAGTGCCTGCCTCCTGGCTGACTCTTGAAGCCCAAAACTTCCTCAAATCAGCCTTTTGCCCAACTTCTGTCTACTGTCGGACTCTACAGGCCAGCCTCTGCCTCACAGTGGACCCTCCAGACCCAGATGGTGTCTCACTGTGGCATCCTCAGGCGAAGCTCCTGCCTTTTGGCAGCCTCTACGGGCCCAGCTCCTGCCTTGCAATGGCCTCTTTAGGCCAAGCTCATGCCCCACGGTGACTTTTCCAGGCACAGCTTTTGCCTTTTGCAGCCTGTCCAGGCCCAGAATGTCCTTAACTCGGCATCTCCAGGACGAGCTCATCCTCCCAGTGCGTCTACAGGCCCGTCTCCTGCCTCACAACAACCTCCTTTGGCCCAACTCCTGCTGAGCTGCTTGGCAGCCTCTGTAGGCCACAGAGTTCTTAAAGTAAAGCTTTCCAGGCCCACCTTCGGCCTCCCAGCAGCCTCAGCAATCAAACTATTCCCTTACTGCGGCCACCGAAAGCCAAGTTTCTCCCTGCCTCACGGCATCCTCCGAAAACTGAGCATTTGCCTCACGGTGGCCTCCCCAGGCCACGAATCTGCCTGCCTCCCAGGCAGCTGCTGTCTCACAATGGTCTCTTTAGGCCCAGCTCATGCTAAAAGACAGACTCTCCAGGCACAGCTCTTGCCTCCTGGCAGCCTCTGCAGGCCCAAATTCTCCAAAAGTTGGCCTCTCCTAACTCAGCTTCTGCCTCATGTCGGCCTACACAGGCCCAGACTCTTACCACACAGTAGACCCTCCAGGCCCACCACTTGCCTGAGCATAGCCTCCTAAGGCCAAGCTCCTGCCTTTTGGCAGCTTCTACAGGCCCAGCTTCTGCCTCGCAATTGCCTTTGTAGGCCAAGATCATGCCGCGAAGTGGCCTTTCCTAGCCTAACTTTTGCTTTTTGACGCATACTCCTGTCCCAAAACTTCCTCCAGTCAGCCGGTCCAGGCCAAGCTCTTCCTCCCAAAGGCTTCTGCAGGCCAAAATCGTCCTGAAGTCACCCTCTGCAGGCCCAGCTCCTGCCTCCAAGTGCTGTGTAGGCCAAGCTAATGCCTCACAGCACACTTTCCAGGCTGAGCGTTTCCTTTTGTGCATCCTCTCCAAGCCCTGAACTTACTCCAGTTGGCCTCTCCAGACCAAGCTCTCCCTCCCAGTGGCCTCTACAGGCCAAAACTGTCCTCAAGTCAGCCTCTCCAGGGCCAACTCCTAGCTACCGGTGGCTTCTGTAGGCCAAAATCGACCTCAAGTCAGCCTCTTCACACCCAGCTCTTGTCTCTAAGTGGCCTTTCCAGGAGCAAAACTTCCTCAAGTCGGCCTCTCCAGGCCCAGCCTCCTGCTTCCCGAGGGCATGTACAGGCCCAGCCTCTGCCTCACAGCAGACTCTCCACGCCCAGCTCTTCCCTGTCTGCTGCCTCTCCAGTCCAAAGCTGCTCCTGCCTTTCGGCAACTTGTACAGGCCCAACTCCTCCCTCACGGTGGCCTCTTTTCGCCCAACTCATGCCTCTTGCAACCTGCCCAAGTGTCAGCTCCTGCCTCACACTGGCCTGTTGAGGCCCAGCTCATGCCTCTCGTGGCCTCAACGGGCCCAGCCCCTGCCTGTCGGCGGCCTCTACAGGCCCGGCCTCTACCTCACAGTGGGCTCTCCAGGCCCACATCTTTCTCACCGTGGCCTCC